TTGTGTTTTTAGTAGAGACGGGGTTTCACCATGTAAGCCAGGATGGTCTTGATCTCCTGACCTCGTCATCCGCCCACCTAGGCCTTCCAAAGTGCTGGGATTACAAGCGTGATTCACCGCGCCCGGCCCCAGAATAAGTTATTTCCCAAGAGCCACCCTTAGATGCTGGTAGGTGTAATGGTCTTCCCAAGACCAGGTGCTGGATAGAAGGTCCTTGCATTTTCCTCATCTGTTGCCATCCTCAGTAAAGGAGGAATTAGGACTGCCGCAAGCCCCTAAAGACTGGAAAGATGGGACGGGCGCGATGGCTCACGCCTGTAATCCCAGCAATTTGGGAGGCCGAGGAGGGTGGATCGCCTGAGGCCAGGAATTCCAGACCAGCCTGGCCAACATGGTGAAACCCCATCTCTACTAAAAATACTAAAATTAGCCGGGCGTGGTGGCGCGCGCCTGTAATCCCAGCCACTCGGGAGGCAGAAGCAGGAGAATCGCTTGAACCCAGGAAGCAGAGGTTGCAATGAGCCGAGATCGCACCACTGCACTCCAGCCTGGGCGACAGAGTGGGGAAAAAAAAAAAAGTGAAAAGATGATGGCGCCCACTTCCGACCCCCTTAAGTAATTAAAAATAGGAATTCATTTAGGAAGTGAATTAAAACTTAAATTAGGGTGGATACAAGACGTTCCTTCTAGACTTTCTGAAATAAAAATTCCGAATAAAATCATCAAAGCCGAACTTTTCCTTTTTGCCTTTCCCTTCTTTGCTAGTGCCTGGGACCGCGTTCAGCCTCCAGCTCAACAATCCGGCACTCGCCGGCTTTTAAGTCCCACCCACGCGGCCGCGCACAGGTAACGGCAGTGCCAGTCCCACCCCACCTACGAGCTCCTCCTCCGCCTCCCACCAAGGGGCCTTGGCCCCGCCCTTGGAAGCGTGGTTGTGACGTCAGCGCGCTGTCTCCGAAGCCCGGCAGCAAATGAGCGCAGACCGCACGGGCCCTCCGCGTACCAAGGCACACGCATGCGCATTGGTTCTGGGAGCCCTGAAGACCTGGCGGAGCCCAGCGCGGATGGAGGCCTGAGGGTGGCGGGGGCGGAGCGCGCCGCGAGCTGGGGGCATGTCCGCGGCGGGCGCCGTCTAGAGGAAGGCCAAGCAGCCGCCACCACGCTGTCGGTCGCGGAGAGACGCAAGCGAGCCAGGCCGAGGGCCGCGGCGGCGATGCAGCGACGGCGTCGCCCTCCGCCGCCCACCTCCCGGCTGCCCGAGGGCTGCGGGGGAGGAGGCGGTGGCAGCGAGGAGGTGGAAGTGCAGTTTTCCGCCGGGCGTTGGGGCTCGGCCGCGGCGGTTTCGGCGGCAGCGGCGGCGGCCACGCGCAGCACCGAGGAGGAGGAGGAGAGGCTTGAGCGTGAGCACTTCTGGAAGATCATTAATGCCTTCCGCTACTACGGGTAAGGAGCCCGTGGCGGACCCCGGCCCAGACTGTGAATTTAAAAAACACCTTTTATGTTTTAGCACCAGTATGCATGAGCGGGTGAACCGAACAGAAAGACAGTTTCGATCACTTCCAGCTAACCAACAGAAACTACTTCCTCAGTTTCTTCTTCACTTGGACAAGATCCGGAAATGCATTGATCATAATCAAGAAATACTACTGACCATTGTGAATGATTGCATACATATGTTTGAAAATAAAGAATATGGAGAAGATGTATGTGAAAGTTTGTTCTATTTCTGTTTATTCAGAAGCTAATTGATGTCTGTTTTTTAAACAGGGGAATGGAAAGATTATGCCAGCATCTACATTTGACATGGATAAGTTAAAATCCACGCTGAAACAGTTTGTGAGAGACTGGAGTGAAACTGGGAAAGCAGAAAGGGATGCCTGTTACCAGCCAATCATTAAAGAAATTTTAAAAAATTTTCCAAAAGAGAGATGGTAAATAGTACCTCATTTTTAACCAAGTTTTTAGATAAATTCTGGTCAACTTTGTGTCTTTCAGGTAAATTTCTAGGACTCTGTTTATGCCACAGTAAGTACATGGGGAATTTAATGTCTTTATACTCAGGCTGGAGTTAACACAAATTTATGTCAGCTAGCCTTTTATTGTGTGTGTGTGTGTGTGTGTGTGTGTGTGTGTGTGTGTGTGTGTGTTTTAATTTCACTGAAGGCCTTTTCTAATTGAACTGCCTATAGAAGATCATATACTTGCCGGGCTCGGTGGCTCACGCCTGTAATCCCAGCACTTTGGGAGGCGGAGGTGGGTGGATCACGAGATCAGGAGATCGAGATCATCCTGGCTAACACGGTGAAACCCTGTCTCTACTAAAAATACAAAAAAATTAGCCGGGCGTGGTGACAGGTGCCTGTAGTCCCAGCTACTCAGGAGGCTGAGGCAGGAGAATGGTGTGAACCCGGGAGGCGGAGCTTGCAGTGAGCCGAGATTGCGCCACTGCACTCCAGCCTGGGTGACAGCGAGACTCCGTCTCAAAAAAAAAAAAAAAAAGATCATATACTTAATGAAATATGTGTAAAATTAACTATATTTGTGGTCATTAAAATATTTTTCCTAAGGAAACACATATATCAGTTTCTCCAATCTGTCTATGTTTCAAGTTTTTAATATGCCTGAGTTTGCAAGCACAAGCAGCTTTGAAGCCACAGATCGACTTGCTTTTGTATAGAGTCTGTTTGTTAATTAAGGAAATGCTGTTTTCGTATCCTCTGGTTTTTGTTTTAAATAGTATTTGAACACTACTCTAGTGAGCAGTTGCTCATTGAAATTTATGATATATATGTTTTTAATTTAAAGAATGAGCTTAGGGTTTAAACCTTTTTCTCACGTATGAACATAAACATAATGTAATAACTCTTCTTAATTGATGGTCAGACCTGTATGTATTGAAATTTAAAAAAAAATTTTTCCAAGTGAATGTCTAATAATTTAAATATAAGAATTCAGTGCTGTAAAGCTTATAGTAGGTAAGGAAATATAGATTCTTAAGTTTGCATCCTATCTGGAAGGAAGGCTAACATGTAAAATCACATTTTTTGAGTCTAAAAGTTGCTGGACTATATTTTTTAGATCTTAATTTCATTAGCCCATTCAATTTTAGAAGACTTTGAAGTGATTTGTGGGGGAAAATCTGTTATGTCTTTGCATTTTAATATATATACACAAACACTCCAAAAAGATACTGATGCACTACTGACTGGTTGAATTCGTTTTTTCTTTTATATAGTTGGGCATTAGGAAAAAAATACTCTGAGCTTTAACGAAGCATTTTTTTTCCACTTAAGATAAAATAAATAATGTAAATTATAGTTCATGAAAAGATTCTTTTAGCTAGGAGAACTCATTTTTAAAAAGAAAATGGAGGAAATTGGAGAAAATGTAGACTGCCAAATAGTGCAGGTGGTAGTTCAGAGACTAAAGATAGATTTCTCCCTCATCCTGAGACCAAAGACAGGTATGTGTTTCATATTTCTTTCAAGTCAAGATTTCAAGTGCTTACAGATCTAGAAGAATAACACAGTAGAAAAACCACTCAGCATTCATAACCCAGTAGACAAATCCTGTAAATAGATCACAGAAAAAGAAATACAGGACACTCAATCTCATAGGGAAATGCAAATGTAAAAACCACGTTAAGATGCCATTTTTTACTTATTTTATTGCAAAGATTTAAAAGATAACTATTAGTGCAGGTGTGAGGAAACATAAATATGTTGCTGGTGGAAGAATAAATTAGCAAAAAATTATGTAGAACAATGTGGCTTATTTGTCAAAATTCAAATGCATATCTTGGCCAGGCGCCGTGGCTCACGCCTGTAATCCCAACACTTTGGGAGGCTGAAGTAGGTGGATCACCTGAGGTCAGGAGTTCAAGACCAGCCTTGCTAACATGGTGAAACCTGTCTCTACTAAAAATACAAAAATTAGCTGGGTGTGGTGGCACGGGCCTGTAGTCCCAGCAATTTGGGAGGCTGAGGCAGGAGAATTGCTTTAACCCTGGAGGCGGAGGTTGCAGTGAGTCAAGATTGTGCCACTGCACTCTAGCCTGGGCGACAGAGCGAGACTCCGTCTCATAGCAAAACAGAACAAAACAAAACAAAAAACAAATGCATATCTTGATTCTTGAAGTTCAATTTAAGGGAAGCTGTTCTACATATATATTTCTGCATGTGAAAGTTATTTATGCCACTACATTAGTGTAGTGTGGGAAGTAAAATTTTTCAAAATAAAAAGTTATTCATGCTAAGGGTATTCGTTTTAACATTATGATAGTGAAAGATTGGAAACAATATAAATATCCTTAATTAGGAGATTTTGATAAATTATGTTACAGTCATGCAGTGAGTTAAGGAAGCTCTGTGTACTGCTGTGAAGGAGATTCAGGGGTATTGTATTAGATCAGGGGTTGGCAAATGTTTTCTTGAAGTGCCAAACAGTAAATGTGTTAGGCTTTGCCGGCAATGTCGTCTCTGTTGAGACTGCTTAGCGCCTTGTTGCAGGAATGCAGCCATAAACAATTCTTAGATGAGTGAGTATGGCTGCGTTTTAGTAAAACTTCATTTACAATGACAGGTGACTGGCCTGCAAGCCATAGTTGCTGTACCTGTGTTAAGTGAATGACGCGAAGTGAAGAACCTTGGTATGTAAACTATAATAGAACTGTGAATGAATTATTGAAAGCATAGAGAAGAGAGTTCAGGGAACTTTGCCTGGGATATTTAGGAAATATAGATGAAGTGATAATTTATAATAATAAGGTAATTGAGTTTCTGTGGGTAAGAGCTCTAAAGAAAGTCTTCTGGGATCAGTGAGAAGTTGTCTGGCTGAAATAAAGAGTTCTTTGTTGGGAGTTGATGAAGAGGTAAGTTAGGAGATGCTAAACACTCCTGATTTATAGTCAATTTTCTATGATGAATAAAAAAATTTTTGGCTGGGTGTGGTGGCTCATGCCTGTAATCCCAGCACTTTGGGAGGCCAAGGTGGGTAGGTTACTTGAGCCCAGGAGTTCAAGACCAGCCTGGGCAACACGGCGAAACCCCATCTCTAAAAATAAAAAAATTAGCTGAGCATGGTGGCACACACCTGTAGTCCCAGCCACTTGGGAGGCTGAGGCAGGAGGATCGTCTGAGCCTGAGAGGCAGAGGTTGCAGTGACCTGAGATGGCACTATTGCACTCCAGCCTGGGCAACAGAGCAAGACTGTCTCAAATTTAAAAAAAAGAAATTCAATACTAGCTCTGTTAAACCTTGACATTTTGCCATATTTGCTTTAGATCTCTTTTTCATATTAAAAAAAAATTTTTTTTGACTGCCTCTGCAGAGCAGGGCTATGCCACAGGCAGTGTGCTCAGGGCAGCCATATTTTTTAAAAGAAGCAATTTTATTTTTATTTTGAAAATTTCAATGTAATAAAAGATTATTAATGAGATGTTTTTCATTCCTTTTTGTACTGTCTTTAAATTTGGTGTTCATTTTACACTTACAGCACGTCTCAATTTGCAATAGCCACATTTTAAGTGTTCAGTAGCCACATGTAGTTAGTGGCTTTTACTGTACTGTACTATGATTCAAAGAGAACCACTGTAGGTACTTAAAAGTTGTATTTACTTCTACCACTAGGGGTCAGCCAAGTGTCATAATGACCCAACAAGACAGCATTTTGTGTTGGAGTTTTAAAATTTACAACTGCAGTGCAAAGATCGTTCTGTGTGTAACAAAGGAAACCTCTGTCAAGAGTAATGTTTACTGCTGGTGAAAAAGCTGGAGCAGAAAGGTTGATGGAAGTGTGATCTATGGCCTCTTTAGACACATGGACTCTGTCCTTACAGATGTATCCCTTCTCCGTTCCTGTTTGTCTTGAATAAACTGTTGAAACTTTTCCTCCTGTTATTAGGGAGGTCACATTGTAGTAAATGTACTACTGCTTCTCCACATTTGGGCCTTATTAACTAGGTAAACTTGTTGGCTTGCTTGTTTTCACTAAGAATCTCAAGTAGGCACCATTTGATTACTGAGCCACATATTGTATGCCTTTCTATTCTGGCTTTAAAAAAAAAATTCAGCCTGGTTTAAGGTTGTCTCACCATTAAGGTCTGTATTAGATTTGTGTTTCTTTTTCTCCACAGAAATGACCTCATAGAAATGCCCTAGACTTCATACGGATTCATAGCAGAAATTCCCACTTAGAGTGCGTTAGTTTCATGCACATCACAGTTAGAGGAACTTTTCATTATGCTGTTAATATCCCTTGTGTAAAGACCAAATGAAGAAAATCTAGCTAAGAACAAAGATTTAGGGAAAAATTTTCTCCATCTTACCCATTCATTGCATAGTTCCTGATCATTTTTTCAGTTCTAGAGGGTTTGTTTTAATGCATTTCTTACATGTCCACTTCCTCTTTGTCATAATGCCAGTAATTTACATCTATATTAGTGTCTGTTAACTCTTAAGATAGGACTTTGATATATTCTTCATTCTGTGACTTGATGGGTAGCCTTTCAATAGCAGTTTTAATACAAGGTACTGTTAATATATTTTCTGCCATTAGGTTGAGGTGGAGAGTTCTATGGTTCTGTTTAGTTAAGGAGAATTTGATAAAAGCAGTCATTAAGTTAACTTTCTGTAAGTTAGCAAAATAATTGTTGTTAACATTATGTCACAGCTTTCCCTTCAGGGTAGCATAATTTCTAACTCCTGCATGGTAATATTTTACTGGGGTCATCAGCCATTTGGAAATTGATTGCTGGTTATTTTTATATAAAGATTTAAATACTATATGAATTTACTTCCAAATCCTTTTGCTTTCTGTTGCATGAGTTTGATCAGATAATTAAAAAAAAAATTCTAAACTGAGAACAGCCACTTGCTGGGGTAAGGGTAGAAATGCATGTTATGATTGGACAGATGGGAACTGAGAAAAGAAAGGTAATTCTCCAGAGTAGGGGTTTCGGTGGGTCTGGTAGGGAGTGAGAAATGAGAGAGCGTTAGGTCTGAGTAGGATGCCATCATGGCAGTTCCCTTATATAAGGAATAGCACAGAGTCCTAGAGCTATGAGTTTTCAAAAGCCCCATAGTGTTCTTTCTTATTTTGAAGTGGGACATGCAAAGGTTATATGGGCTACTAGTAAAGTGCCCTGTTGCTGCTTGGAGCATGCCAAACTTAAAGGCCACATAGTTAAAGATAAAAAAATCATTAGTAGGAGTAGATTTGGAAATTGGATTTGATTTGTGAACCAAATTTAGGAAATACAGTAGTGAAGTTTCTTTTTACTTCCTGACATGATATTAGCTGATTGTATACATTTTCCTTTGGCTTCTTATAAGACTACAATTTTAGTTTCCTCGGGATTATATTGATTTGCCAAAATTCCTGAGAAAAAGCCTTGTTTTGGTAAAACTTTTAGTGGTTTGAAAGTGGAATGATGGATCTTACGTGAAGGAAATATGTAATGGCAGTGTGGTGCTAGTAGGTAGAGATCAGTTTGGTTGTGAACCTCTGGTTTGGTGTAATATATTTGTTATCATGTATGTTTAATTAGAGGGCCGTTTCCCATTTTCCCCATGAAAATATCCCCTCCCCCAAATTCTTCTGTCAACTAAAATATATAGGGATTTAGAGATATACCTGACACATTAAACTCTACATCTGTTTAATCTAACATAAACAATTGAGTTACATATAAAATTTAGAAATAAAGTTATGTTGTATTTATTGTCCCATATGATGAAGTACTTTTGTTCAAACTCTTCATATTTAATTGGGATCCCTTTGGAATAATTTGTCTTTCTAAGATAGTTGTTCAGGGTGACAGCTATTAGGAATATGAGTGACTTTATAAGTCTTGAGATGTAAGGGGACTCCTTTTTTCTGAAAAATAATTTTTGAGGGGTAAAACCCTCATCTGATATCGGAACATACATAATAATTCCTTATACCTTTTATTTTTGATATTTAGAAGTATTTCTTGATTGTGAGAAGTCAGAGTCTTAGCTTATTCTTATTGAGTAAATGAGTAAGTTTTTAGTTGTTAATGTGGATTTTGTCTTTTCCTTTTTTTCTTTGAGGGGTTGGACATAATTGCCTTATTTCATTTCAGGGATCCTTCTAAAGTAAATATTCTGG